AGCCAGGCTTTGAACTAACAATAGGGCAGGTTGAATGAAGGCTGATAAATGTAAATCCTGGAATCCAGAAGCCGGATCACACCGCGGCCGTCTAGGCCAGCGGCGGTTCCAGCATCCGCCCCAAGCTGGTCACTCATCCTTTCAGTGCATTCAGTAGATTTCATCGTTTCATCAACACTTGAGTGCCTGCTTCGTGCAAGCTTTCCTCTGCCACCGCCGCCTTCTTACTCCCGGCAGGTTGCCCGCTTGAGTCAACCAGCCACTAAACGGATCTAAGTGAATAAGTGGCCTGTTAATGCCAAGGAGTAGCATTTCCAAATGAAGAGACTGGGGGTAAATAAAAGCAAAGTGTTACCATTTACACGCTCTCAATTTTAGTTGCACTTCACTCAGAGTAGATCTCTTTAATTTGCGGCATCGACAGATGCTATATTCTTAGAAATTTTTTTTTTTTAAAGGAGGTAAGACGGGCGTTTGAGAACACTTTTTACTTTGGTGCAAGTTGCACGCAGTTCCCATTCACTCAGAGTAGATCTCTTTAATTTGCGGCATCGACAGATGCTATATTCTTAGAAATTTTTTTTTTTTAAAGGAGGTAAGACGGACGTTTGAGAACACTTTTCACTTTGGTGCAAGTTGCACGCAGTTCCCATTCCCTGCGCCCTTCACTTCCAACTTTGTTTCTCCAACTCCTTTACCCCCCACCACCGAGGCCCTCTGGCTACAGCCCCGAGGGGTTACCCTGGGTTTCGAAACTTTTGAAACTTGCGGGGGAGTAAAAGTACTTCATTCCCAGTGCTTCTGGCCCTTGCCAAGCGGGGAGCCCCGCAGGAGAGTGTAAGCCAAGGGTTCCAGGTGCAGCCTTGGGGTTCCACGTGCAGCCCTAGGGTTCCGTACACCCATCCCGCCCGGGCCAGAGGAGGCAGCAGGCGCTCCAGTCCGCTCTCCGCAACTCCAGTTCCTGATTTCCTCGGAAGCTGCGGGGCCGAGAGGGAGGGGGGCTCCTGTGTGAGCGTGAGGATTTGAATGAGAAAGCAGGTTGTGGCGGCGGCGCCCTGCTCTTCCCCGCTCGTCTGGGGCTTCTGCTGGCTAGTGGGGAGAAGTGCTCTTCTAGGGGGGCTTTTCTGGCCCTTGGCAGGGGTTTGGAGTTGGAGTCACAGGGGCCAATAACTCATCACCCCAGCACTTCGGAGGTGGCTCCTTGTGCCACGGACTCCGAGGAGTCCTTCAGCTACTGAACACTCAAAGCTGAGGAGGTCAGTGCTTTCGGGGGAAGAAGGGGCCCAGGTCATTTTTGTCTCATTCTGTTTCCCTTGACAGGGCAATTTGGTTTTGATGCTGTGCCAGAAATCTTCTGACAATGAGTTACTGGAACTTGGAAAAAAGGAACTGTGTGCAGTACCGCAGGCATTTTCTGGTGGACAACAGTGTGTTTCATGGTAAGCTGTCTCTTGTATTTATGTAGTTGGATGATAGCTGGATACACTCTAATTTCTTTTGCAGTTGAAAGATGCATGAGTGTGATGCAGTCCGGGACACAGATGATCAAGCTGAAACGTGGAACCAAAGGGCTTGTCCGCCTCTTTTACCTGGATGAGCACCGGACACGCCTCCGATGGCGACCCTCTAGGAAGAGTGAGAAGGCAAAAAGTAAAACAAATCTTTGAATTCTTTGCTTGGCTGTATAACTGTGTGTATCTCATTTTCCTCACAGTACTTATTGATTCCATTTACAAAGTGACTGAGGGCCGGCAGTCTGAAATATTCCACAGACAAGCTGAGGGGAACTTCGACCCCAGCTGCTGCTTCACCATCTACCATGGCAACCACATGGAGTCCCTGGACCTCATCACCTCCAACCCCGAGGAGGCCCGCACCTGGATCACAGGCCTCAAGTACCTGATGGCTGGCATCAGTGATGAAGACTCCCTTGCCAAAAGGCAGAGGACCCATGACCAATATCCTTTCTAGAACTTTATTTTCAGCTCTCGAGCACAGGTGTTTTCTTTGACCTTTCTGCACATGGGTGAAGCAGACCTTTGAGGAAGCTGATAAGAATGGTGACGGCTTGCTGAATATTGAAGAGATACATCAGCTGATGCATAAACTGAATGTTAATCTGCCCCGAAGAAAAGTCAGACAAATGTTTCAGGTAAGTTTTCACAATTTCACTGGCCTTATATAATATTACTTTATTTTCTCTATGCCCTTTTCAGGAAGCCGACACAGATGAGAATCAGGGAACTTTGACATTTGAAGAGTTCTGTGTTTTTTACAAAATGATGTCTTTGAGACGAGACCTTTATTTGTTACTTTTGAGCTACAGTGACAAGAAAGATCACCTAACTGTGGAAGAACTGGCTCAGTTTTTGAAGGTGGAGCAAAAGGTATCATTAGACTGTTAAAATGAAAGTTTACTCAGGTACTCTACTAGTATTCTGTTTTTCTTAGATGAATAATGTGACAACGGACTATTGTCTTGACATCATAAAGAAGTTTGAAGTTTCAGAAGAAAATAAGGTGAAAAATGTTCTTGGCATAGAAGGTAAAATAACCAATATTCTTTATTTCTCATTTAGCTGTAGTAAGTCACTCTCTTTCTTCCAAAGGCTTCACGAACTTCATGCGTAGTCCTGCCTGTGACATATTTAACCCATTGCACCATGAAGTGTACCAAGACATGGATCAGCCCCTCTGCAACTACTACATTGCTTCCTCTCACAATACATACCTGACTGGAGACCAGCTCCTTTCTCAGTCCAAAGTGGATATGTATGCACGGGTGCTGCAAGAGGGCTGTCGCTGTGTGGAAGGTACGTGCACTTTTTCTGAGCTCCGGTGTGTAGGGTTGTTGATATAAAGTTCTGTTTTTGGCAGTTGACTGTTGGGATGGCCCAGATGGAGAGCCAGTAGTACATCATGGTTACACTCTCACTTCAAAAATTCTCTTCAGAGATGTTGTGGAGACCATCAACAAGCATGCCTTTGTGAAGAATGAGTAAGTAAAGCAGCACCTGTGAGCTAAGCGGTGACGCCTCTGGACTGTGTTGCTCTTTTCTCAGGTTTCCTGTTATATTGTCTATCGAGAATCACTGCAGTATCCAGCAGCAAAGGAAGATTGCTCAGTACCTGAAAGGAATATTCGGAGACAAACTGGACCTGTCATCTGTTGATACAGGGGAGTGCAAGCAGCTTCCAAGCCCTCAAAGTTTGAAAGGCAAAATTCTAGTGAAGGTAATTACTTCAAGTAATGCAATAAAAGACATATTTTTAAATGGGATGTTTTGTTCCATTTCAGGGTAAGAAGTTGCCTTATCACCTTGGGGATGATGCAGAGGAAGGGGAAGTTTCTGATGAGGACAGTGCAGATGAAATTGAAGACGAGTGCAAATTCAAGCTCCATTATGTAAGTTGCAGGCATGACCATATTTTTTATCCGGAAATCATTTGTGTTACTTAATTCTTTGCAGAGTAATGGGACCACTGAGCATCAGGTGGAATCTTTCATAAGGAAAAAACTGGAGTCACTGTTAAAAGAATCTCAAATTCGAGATAAAGAAGATCCTGATAGTTTCACAGTGCGGGCACTACTGAAGGCCACGCATGAAGGCTTAAATGCACACCTGAAGCAGGTATCTGATTCCCTCTTGTACTTATCCTTCAATAAATAGTTATATTATGCCTTTATTTATTCAGAGTCCAGATGTAAAGGAAAGTGGAAAGAAATCACATGGACGATCCCTCATGACCAACTTTGGAAAACATAAGGTATGAATTAAGAGTAATAACTATGCATACTTGTTTGTTAAGTTTGTTTTGATTTTTCTGGCAGAAAACTACAAAATCACGGTCTAAATCTTACAGTACTGATGATGAGGAAGACACACAGCAGAGTACTGGCAAGGAGGGTGGCCAGCTGTACAGGTAAGAAAGCATCTCCATGTTTCCTACTCACAAATGTCATGCATCCTCTGTGGGTACTTCACAGATTGGGTCGCCGAAGGAAAACCATGAAGCTCTGCCGAGAACTCTCTGATTTGGTTGTGTACACAAACTCCGTGGCCGCTCAGGACATTGTGGATGACGGTAAGGATGGAGAGTTTTCTCATTCTGCTCTGCACTTCCTTTTTTCTCGATTAAAAACTGCCAGGAACCACAGGAAATGTGTTATCATTCAGTGAAACAAGAGCACATCAGGTTGTTCAGCAAAAATCAGAGCAGTTCATGATTTATAATCAAAAGCAACTCACGAGGATTTACCCCTCTGCCTACCGCATTGATTCCAGTAACTTCAACCCTCTCCCCTACTGGAACGCAGGCTGCCAGCTAGGTGTGTATTCCTTGGGAAGGAGTGGTTCTCTGGCCTAATTCTCTCCCACTTTCAACTTGCACAGTGGCACTGAATTATCAATCTGAAGGACGAATGATGCAGTTAAACCGAGCCAAATTCAAGGCAAATGGCAATTGTGGCTATGTCCTCAAACCCCAGCAAATGTGCAAAGGTGTGTATTAATTTCATAGTCATAAATGCAGGTATGTTACCAACTTATACTTTACTTGGCCTAGGTACTTTCAACCCTTTCTCTGGTGACCCTCTTCCTGCCAACCCCAAAAAGCAGCTCATCCTGAAAGTTATCAGTGGACAGCAACTCCCCAAACCTCCAGACTCCATGTTTGGAGATCGAGGCGAGGTAAGTTGCCTATGACTACGTGTCTAAGTGGTATTTGTAATAGTACTTTCTCTTTACTTAATAGATCATTGACCCTTTTGTTGAAGTTGAAATTATTGGATTGCCAGTAGATTGTTGTAAAGATCAAACCCGTGTGGTAGATGACAATGGTAAGATGGTAATCTGTGTTCACTTTTTAATGTTTTCTGATTTTTCTTTTCCTATTTCTCTGAGGATTTAACCCTGTGTGGGAAGAAACACTGACATTTACAGTACACATGCCAGAAATAGCTTTGGTTCGGTTCCTTGTGTGGGATCACGATCCCATTGGACGAGACTTTGTTGGACAAAGAACTGTGACCTTCAGCAGCTTAGTGCCTGGTAGGTATGAGCTGGCCTTTTCTCTCTAGACTTAAAAAGAAACGACTCTCTTTCCTTTTATCAGGCTACCGGCATGTCTATTTGGAAGGACTGACAGAAGCATCCATATTTGTACACATAACCATCAATGAAATCTATGGAAAGGTGAGAAAGATCATAGGATTTAAAGTCATATAGTTTTGTTGTGTTTTGTTTTTTTCCTTTACAGTGGAGCCCTTTAATACTCAACCCCAGTTATACTATATTGCACTTTCTAGGAGCTACAAAGGTAGTTTCTCAGCATGGTGCTTTGTTCTGGCTTTAACTTGTGGTTGGTTCTTTTGTGTCTTCAGAACAGACAACTCCAGGGTCTGAAGGGACTGTTCAATAAGAATCCTAGGCACAGTTCTTCAGAAAACAATTCCCATTATGTACGGAAGCGATCCATTGGAGATAGAATTCTGCGACGCACAGCTAGCGCCCCAGCCAAAGGCAGGAAAAAGAGCAAAATGGGCTTCCAAGAAATGGTGGAGATAAAGGATTCTGTGTCCGAGGCCACAAGAGATCAAGATGGCGTGCTGAGGAGGACCACACGCAGTTTGCAAGCACGCCCTGTCTCTATGCCTGTTGACAGAAACCTTCTGGGAGCTTTGTCGCTGCCTGTATCTGAAACAGCAAAAGACATTGAAGGAAAAGAAAACTCTCTAGGTAAGATGCTTTAAGTTTCTCTGAGAATAAACAGAGCCTCCTTGTGGCTGTGCTTATTCTTTAGGGTCACTCCGGAGAGGAACTGTATGGAGGTAGTGGTCCCTTTCTGGAGAACCTCAACATATCATACCACACTCTCTTTGAATTGACTCAAGGTCTTCCCTTCTCCATCAGTTGGTTATAGAGGATTTCCCATGAGGCCATAAGTATGAGTTGAGGGAGTGACACCAGAGCCAAACAGGTAGGTGATCTGAAGGTCTGGGCAAACAAATCACATTTTTTGTGTGTGTCTTCTGGACTACTTGAGTCTTTTCTTAAAAGTACCATTTTCTTCATATAATAGTTTGCTCCTGTGCTTCTCAACCTTTTTCTGGGCGTTTCTATTAAGACCATGCTCATGATGGGTAGCTCCAACTGCAGTTACATGGTGGACCATAGTCATGCTCTCAGGTTTTACCTCACAGGATATGTCCCTGCATGCTCTAGATCTCTGGGTCCCTAAAAATCTCACTGGTGTTGCAGGCCCCTTAATCATTAGGTACTTATGGTCTAACTTGTGATATGTCTGTATCTTATCAGGACATTCAAGTTGATTGATCTATTCTCTTTATTAGGTCCAATTAGAAAAATGTCAATCAATATAGAAGACTAGCATAATGTGCTGTGACATATGAAGATGATAGAGATCATTACAAAACATACCATTATAGACAGTAGAATTAACACAGACCCAGGGCAAGGCCGTGAAGATTTACTGCTGTCCTTACAAATGTAAAGGTGAGCTGCTTTTGATTTTCCCTACTGATGAAAGTCAGGAATAAAGCATACAGCAAAATAATAGACACAAACTAAGTGCCAGAGGTTAGACTGGTATACTCTTAAAAAGAAAAATTATATCTAGCACAGAAGCTGCAATTGTGGATACCACCTGGTTGAATTTGCAGTAGCCCACTAGCACCCACCACTATCTATCTATCTATCTATCTATCTATCTATCTATCTATCTATCTATCTATCTATCTTCTATATCTATCTATCTATCTATCATCTATCATCTATCTTTGTGTATTTGTGTGTATGTTTGCAGAGACCAGATAGATGAAATGACTAGGGATACAATGGGAATTGCCATCCATGAATCCTTTAAGTCTTTGTTGGTACTAATTTCTGCAGTTCATCTTGGGAGGAGATATTGCTTCTGATTAACTATCTTGGCCTGGAGGGGGGGCTAACACTGCTCCTTTCTATCATAAAGTCCCTTAACTCAGGTCAGGAAACTAAGGGCCAACTTCTAAGTATATCTATCCCATTAGACATTCAGAGACTAGAGAAGTAACAGAATGGGTCCTTATATCTATTGGACCCATTGTAAGATGGACTTGAGCCCAAATCCCATTTATAATCTGATACTGATAATACTCCATTTCCAACTACAAGACAATGGTGGTGGTGTTTTGTGTCCCCTGGTATTGGTGCCAACTGTGAGAATACCTAGACTTTTTGTCTGTCCAGTACATATTTTGGCAAATTTGGGCAAGGATTAAAGAAATAAATGTCATGCTTGTGTGACATTGTGAGGAACAAGCTTTCCTTTCAATCACTGGGTTCTAGATCTGTGAGCTGACTTAGATCTAGTAACTAGAAATTGCAACTGTCCATTATACTGTCCAGCATCATCCTATGTTCATCAGTTCTCTATTATTTCTGATTGTACAAATCAAAACGCTGGTTCAATGATTCTTAAACTTTAGTGTGCATCTCAACCACCTAGAGAGCTAGTTAAAACACAGATTGCTGGGCCACATCCCCAGAATTTCTGCATCAGTAGCTGAGATGAGGCTCAAGAATTTTCATTTCAAACAAGTTCCCAGATGGTGCTAATGCTGCTGATCTCAGGTCCACACTTTGATAACCACTGCTGTAGATGGCTGCTTGTCTGTGTCATCTTTGGGAAAATCATCATTTCTTAGCTATAATAAAACATCACTTTGGGACAAGGCACCTTCACTGCCCCTCTGGCCATGCTGCTCATTATGGTCATTACATCCACCTGGGCTCTGCCTTGATCAACTCCCCATATCCCCATTGCTATTAGAGTCAACCCTGGCCTGACAGGACAACCAACTGTGGGTTCTCAGTGATGCTGGTACTCAGGCCCTCCTGGAAAATATAAACAGCTGGGGGATTCAGTGTCTTTATTCTAATAGTCCCCCTTTCTTGAGCCTCTGACCCCTTTCTCAATTACTCTGCCAAAGAGGTTCCAACATTTTAACTCAATTTACTTTACATTTTCACTCAATTTAATTTACATTGTGAATCCAGGCTTCGAGGAGTCATCTCAGCAAACTGCTAGGACTGGTGTCCTTGTTAGACATGAAATTCGAAATTATGGTTGAGTTATACACTCTAATAAATATTTTCCTCTTCAGCCTTAATTCTACTTCCCTGGTCTAACACCCTCAAGATTTACCCATACAGGTGTTTCTCTGGTTCTTGTTTGATACATTTATGATCTGGTCCCACCACCTGCCATAGATCAAACATGGTCACAGAATGCCTTAAAATAGCAATTAGCTGCCTCATACTACCTATCAAGGATTTCAATGTCATCATAAGTATCTAACCACTGCCAAAGTCCTATAATTATCATCATCCTTATATTGGTAAATTGCAGCGACAACTTAATATTCAAAGACTTACCTTAAACCCCCACCTTATCCCAATTAGCCACAAATAAGAGCTTTAGTAATTCTAATGTCACAGCTTGCCCGTTGTTATTACTAACTATCCCACTCTGGAACCAGTTTTCTCAGCGTTGGTTTCTTGGAGTAGACAGCAGAAGGGGATAGCTTTTGTGCTACTGTTTTATGGAGGTACAACCCTAGGGAAGCAAGAGTAAGGGGGAAAAGAGTGCAGTAAAGAAAGAGGGTAGGAAAATACAAGGTAGAGTATTATAATACCAAGGTAACCATGCCTTCAGAACAAAATAGCTGGTTGTCCCGTCTTTTAAGACATTTCCAGAGAGGTCAAATAAAACCATCGCATCTCAGAGCAGTCCGTTAGGGGAAGAAATAATAGACAATGTATCTGCTGACTTTTTTCTATCTCTTGTCTTGCATTGTTGAAATCTGCCTCCATGGGACTTAACTATTTGAAGTCCACATTTCCAGTTTACCCACACTTTTTTTCTTTCTTTCTCTTTCTAAACATGGTTTCTTTCTTTCTTCCTTTCTTTCTTTCTTTCTTTCTTTTTCTCTTTCTTTCTTTTTCTTTTTCTTTCTTTCTCTTTCTTATTTCTCTCTCTTCTTTCTCTTTCTTTCTTTCTTTCTTTCTTTCTTTCTTTCTTTCTTTCTTTCCTTCCTTCCTTCCTTCCTTCCTTCCTTCCTTCCTTCCTTCCTTCCTTCCTTCCTTCCTTCCTTCCTTCTTTCTTTCTTTCTTTCTTCTTTCTTTCTTTTTTTTTTTTTTTTTGACATGGAGTCTTGCTCTGTTCCCCAGGCTGGAGTGCAGTGGTGCAATCTTGGCTCACGGCAACCTCCGCCTCCCAGGTTCAAGTGATTCTCCTGCCTCAGCCTCCTTAGTAGCTGGAATTACAGGCATGCACTACTACGCCCCACTAATTTTTGTATTTTTGGTAGAGATGGGGTTTCACCATGTTGGCCAGGGTGGTCTTGAACTCCTGACCTCAAGTGATCTGCCTGCCTTGGCCTCCCAGAGTGCCGGGACTACAGGCATGAGACACTGTCCCCGGCCTTACCCACACTTTCTAATCTATCCCTGAGGAAGCTGGAGCCTCTCTGGGTCCCCTCTGGCAGATTATGAAGATCTCCCTTTGTCATTTGGAGCTGTGCACGGGAACTCCTCAGTTGGTGGTGGCAGTGCCACAGAAGTTTGGATGTAATAGCCATGGGTGAGGTGTGATCTATTGCTGAGGCTGCTCTGGCGGGGAAGCAAGGGTGACATTGATGGGGGTGATGGTATTGGTGGGGCCAAGCAGATCTGGCTTGGCACATAAAATGCATCCAGCTCAGTCAGCATATTTAACACTTATCAAAGACATATGAAGAAGCAATTTTAATATAGTATTAAGATTTAGAAATTGGAGAAAAAAGATTTAACCGAATTCCTTGACCTTATGAAGTTATAAAATATTTTGTGAAACATACACATAAATAGATAATATTAATATAATGTACTAAGTGCAGCGACAAAGGCAAGCATGGGTTAAATAGGAAGAACAGAAAGGGGCAGCTAGCTTGGTTTGAGGGGCCTGGTCAGGGAAAATTTTCTGGAGGCAGGACCAACTACAGAGGCATGCAATCAGGTAGCTTAGGGCCTTACCCTCAGAATTGTTAGTGCTTGGGGCTTAATGCTCTGTGGCCCCCTTTTGAAATTTTTAGTTTCATCTTTGAATTTGTGTTTTGTAAATGAAGTCCAATGGGACAATGGAGCACATGATGGGCACTTGAAGCCTCTGCTCATCTTGTGCTATTCACTTTTGGCTGCCTCCCTCCTCCCTGGCCCATTTACAGCCTGCTAGAACTCTAGGGCAGGAGGAGGCCATCATCCTCCTTTTTCCCAGCAGAGGCCACAGCATAGAAGCATGGAGGTTCAAGGTCAGGTTTGGCCATCACTCTTTTTCCCCAGCAGGGGCCACAGTGTAGAAGCATGGAGGGTCAAGCTCAGGTTTGTGCGCCACAGTGTCCGGGGCAACGCAAGGCAGCAGTTGTTTCTGCCTTGGCTGGCAGAGCAACAGCCGTGTTTGGATCAGCAGGGACTTCTCGCCTGTTCCCAAATCAGATGCCAAGTGTTTCCCTGTGCAAAGTCTAAATATTTTGGATTGGGATGACCTCCTGTGGAAGGGATATGTTGAATTCCACCTGTGAGATTTTCGTTTTTTATTTTGCACTGGGCCACCCAAATTATGTGGCCACCTTGCCTGGAGGCAGCGATGATGCTCAAATTGATTTGTGAAGGATGAGTAGAAATTTTCCAGGTGAAAAAGGTGGGAAAGGGGTTGAAAGGGTCTACTAAGGAGTGGGAAGGAAACAAAAGATTTCACCATTTATGCAGAAAATGTATTTTTTTCTCTCTTGAATATCTTGGCGGATGGTAGTTCCATTTCCTGAAATGGAGAAGAGAAGGTATGAGTGGTTCAGGGAGGAATCTGAGTTTCCTCTGGGTATGTTAATTTGAGATTCCCATTAGACCTCCTTTTGGAGATGTCTAGTTGACAGTCTGGAGTCAGGGGCAGAAATAAGGGCTGGAAATAGGCTTAACGCCATGGGATCAAGTGAGGTTGCCCAGGTAGGGAATGTAAATAGAGCAGAAAAGAGGATTTGGGCACCTTTGTTTTAGATCAAACTTGTCCAACCCATGGCCTGTGGGCTAAAGGCAGCCCAGGATGGCTTTGAATGTGGCCCAACACAAATTTGTAAACTTTCTTAAACCATTATGAGATTTTTTTTTTTTTTTTTAGCTCATTAGCTATCATTAGTGTTAGTGTATTTTATGTGTGGCCCAAGACAGTTACCTTTCTTGCAGTGTGGCCCAGGGAAGCCAAAAGATTGGACACCCCTATTTAAATGATGATCAGAAGAGGAGGATACGGTAAAGAAGGAGGACATTCAGGGGAGTATCATAGAGAAAGAGACGAAAGTATTTTGAGAAGGAGGTCAGCACATAGTTTGAAAAGTTTTAAGTCAACATCAGAATTTCAAGGTATTTCATATAAAATGTGGACTTTTAGCCTGTCTTGAACAATCGACAGGGCAGACAACACTGGCCCACATTCTGCGTGGTAAGAACCCAGTTGCAGGCACACAGAGCCTGTGCTCATGAATGGGCGTGCATGTTCCAGCTTCACTTCTCCACCTAGTAGTCCTTGTCACCCTCATTATTAGGGCTTATCAGTCCTCATTTGTGATTGTGCTTTCATCACTGAAAGTCCTGCAGGCAAGAACTATTTCTCTGTGTGTAACTCTCCAACAAAGCCAGGAAAAGAAAAGATAGCCTATGGGTTTAAAAACAAAATTGGAGAAAGTGTATTTCTTTGTAGAAGTAAAGAATATTCTGTGTGCTTAATTAGGAAACAAAGCCTCTTCAAAAGAAACAGCTTTGCCTGTTTTACTCAGTTATAATCCATTACCTCCCTGGCTTCTGTATGCTTTCCAGTTGACCCTACCCTAAATTCATTTGCAAATTCTGTTCCCAGAACCAATATTTCTCAAATGCTTTCATGTTATTTTTCTTGCTCAATTAACTTCAGTGAGTAGTGAATGTTGGTGTCCACATTTTCTGAACGCAGAATATACTAATTGAAGCTGTTTTTAAAATTTAAATGCACACTTAGGAGCATTTATCTACCATTCTCTGCTGACCCTCCTCCCAGGTGCTAATTTAGGACCAATGCCAGTTCAGATCAAATTCTACCTGAAAGACTATTTTCTAATCATGCCACATGTAGGGACCATCTTGGGGACAAGACAGCATCTGTGTGGCAGGAGTAGTTCACTCCAGTCCCCTTGAGAGCCCTTGCCTCTGGGGGAGCTGCAACCAGTGGCAGGGTGAGGGTTGTGGCTTCTGCATCCCAGGGTCGGCTCCTTCTCACCACCCCCTTCCCTTCCTCCAATTCCTCCCTGAGAGCCTCACCTTCCCTAGTTCATCACATTCCGGTGACACAAATATCCTATTTATGGGTATTAATTATATTAACACATAATAGTATTGTAAATTAGAAACTTCATCTCTCAGGAGAAAAGAAAACTAGTTGGTTTTATCCTTTCTTGCAAATTCAAGGTGGTACTATAGACTAGTGGTTAGAAGCTTCACCTCTTTGCCAAAGTGCTTGCATTCAAATCCCTTTTCCTTTATATCTTATTATGACCTGTAAAATGGGAATAATGACCCACCTCATCTTTTATGTGTAACAGGGGGACCAGCCCAAACTGGGCCTACTCTGTTGATAACAAAATGTCGAGTTACCTTGTAGGTATAGCAGAGGAAAACTACAAGTCATGTAGTCCAGGAAGACATAATTAAAAAAAGCTTTGACTTCTAACAACATCTTGAACCAATGATTCCTTCCCTGGAAACCAAAAAGACTGAGACATGACTGGAACCTGAACACTAGGACTCTTTCAAAAGCAAAGGGTCTCTTGGCCCTGAAGAGCTGGGGCTAAAATCTGCCTCAATACACCTTACCATAAATGGTCAAATTTGAAACTGTCCAATCAGACCCATGCCAAGTCAACATTCCTAAATCCTTTTCTTTGCCCTCTGATCCCTTGTAACTTTCTTTTTTCTTTTTTTCTTATTTATTTATTTATTTAAGATGGGGTCTTGTTCTGTCACTCAGGTTGGAGTGGAGTGGCACAATCATGGCTCACTGCAGCCTAGACCTCCTGGGATCTAATGATCCTCCTGCCTCAGTCCCCCAAGTAGCACCACTACGTCCAGCTAATTTTTGTATTTTTTTGTTGAGATGCTGTTTTGTCATGTTGCTCAGGCTGAAAAACTTTCATTAGATTCCAAATCAGGGAGACAGATTTGAGCCCAACTCCTTGCTGGCTGATTTGCAGTAAAACCTTTCTTTTCTCAAAAGCTGGTGCCATGGTATTGGCTTCTGTGTACATCAGATAGCAAGCCCATTTGCTCAATAACATGAAGATTATATGAATTAATACATAAAGTTCTTAATTAGTAGAAGTTGGCACATAGTAAATGCTCAAATTTTTGCTGCTATACTATATCACTATTATGGTTATCTTATGGCATACTATTATATCTTCTTTCCATTTAATTATTGTATAACCACTAGGCTGACTTATTCTTTTCTCTGGAGTACAATTTTAATTTTTTTCCCACAGACCTTTCTGACTTATGCATAATTCCCTCCCTGTATCCATCCTTTTCTACTTATAAAGATAGAGAGAAATTTCTATTTTTAATTTGCAGAAAGATGCATATTTATTAGAAGAAATAGAATATCTATATTTATCTATAGATAAATACATATTTATAATTTATTATCAGAAATTAATCATAAATTATTAATTTCTAATTATTAATCAGAAATTATTAATTTCTAATTATTAATCAGAAATTTATATAGAAACAAAATAACTCATGTCAAAATCCTTCACTTGGTTCCAGTTACATTTTTCTTAATACTCCCATTCTCTTCATTAATCAGTTCTTTATTCTGAATTCCAGACATTTATGCATTGAATAAGTAGTCATTTTGCGTTGTATTTTAATGCAAGTTTATATGATTTACTTTAAGTAATGTTTTGAATTTATTTTTTCATTTTTGAACTTTTCATTTTGAAATGAAGACTTGGTAAACAGTTTCAAAAATAGTACAAATAATTCCTGCATATCCTTCACCCAGTTCCCCCAAATGTTTCATCTCAAAAAACCACAGTAAAATGATCAGAATCAGGAAGTTAGCACTATACAATAATATTAACTTATTTATGGTCTCTATTTAAATTATACCATGTATCCCACTAATATCCTTTTTCTGGCCTAGATTCCAATCCAGGATCCCACATTGCATTTAATTGACATATCTTCTTGATTTCCTTCCATCTGTGAAAGTTCCTTAGCCTTTGTCTTTCATGGTCTTGACACTTCTGAAGAGTGTTAAGATTTAATTCAGATTATGCCTTGTTGGCAAAATTCCATACACCTGATGTAATGCTGCTTCCACTGGGTGTGAGGAGGGCTCTTCTATTGGAAAATAAGCTTCATCAGAATTTAGGGGCTCACTATCACCAGCATTATCAGAGTCTTCCCACATGTACCCACTTTAACTTACAGGATCCAACTTATTTCCTGATCGATATCCTCATTTTAATAGTAGATACCTTGTGAGGCTGGGAGTTCAACTTGCAATATATTTCAGTTAGTCACAGAATGGGATACTCTGCATTTAATTTTCAGCAATCTCAGCCTTGTATTATAGGAGATAAGGGTCTCCTTCATAGCATACATAGATGTTTTGAGGTCATTTATGTGGCACTTGAGGTGGGAATTTGAATCCCAGAGCTCATCCTTATTTCATCATTTTGCCCATTGACATCAGGAACAACCATCTAATGTCATTACATTTATTAGACTCCCCAAAATGTTCAAAAGTATTATATACATAGTCACCCAGCTCCTTCCTTCTTGTACTTCCTTCAGATCAAGCCATACTTGATCTGGCCATAAAGGTACCCTAAATATCTCCACTTGATAACCCTAACTAACAGTGCTCTTTTTACTACTGAAGATAGAGTCATTAGTGTCTTTAAATCCAATCAGATTAGACTCTCAATTCTAGAAGCCCCAGAACCAATTACTCCTGATAACAAAATCATCTATGTTAACCAGGGTTCTCCAAAGAAACAGGGTGATATGGTTTGGCTCTGTGTCCCCACCCAAATCTCACCTTGAATTATACTCCCATAATTCCCATGTGTTGTGGGAGGGACCCAGTGGGAGATAATTTGAAGCATGGGGCAATTCCCCCATACTGTTCTCATGGTAGTGAATAAGTCTTACGAGATTGATGGTTTTATCAAGGATTTTTGCTTTTGCATCTTCCTCATTTTCTCTTGCTGCCACCGTGTAAGAAGTGCCTTTCTCCTCCTATCATGATTCTGAGGCCTCCCCAGTCATGTGGAACTTGTAAGTCCGATTAAACCTCTTTTTCTTCCCAGTCTTGGGTATGTCTTTATCAGCAACATGAAAACAGACTAATACATAGGGCCAGTAGGAGATAGAGAGAGAGAATGTATGTGTGTGTGAGAGAGAGACAGAGAGAGAGGGATTGAGAGAGATTTATTATAAGGAATGGGCTGATGTGATTATGGGGACTGAGAAGTCCCGGCAGAAGAGCTGATGGTACATACATTCCAGTTTGAGTAGGAAGGCCTGAGAAGCAAGTGAGCTGATAGTGTTGGTTCCAGTCTGACAGTGAAGGTCTGAGAACCAGGAAAGCCAATGATGTAAGATTCAGTCTGAATTTAGGCCCAAAAGCAGAAGACTTCTGTCACAGTTTGAAGACAGGAAGAGAGAAAACATTCTTTCTCACTTATATTAGGTTGGTGCAAAAGTATTTTGCCATTACTTTTAATGGCAAAAACCATGATTACTTTGCACCAACAGAATACTTTTAGTCCATTCAGGCCTCCAAAAAATGGAAAGAGGCCCGCACACATTGCAGATGGAAATCTGCTTTATTCAGTTTACTAATTCAAATGTTAACCTCATCAAGAAATACCCACATAGACATTCCCATAAGTAATGTTTAGCTAAATATCTGGGCACTACATGGCCCTGTTAAGTTGACACATAAAATGAACCATCACACCTTCTAAACACATCAAATCAGGAGGCACATAATGACATTTTGTCTAATTACTAGTGATGTTAACTTAGATCACTTGGATAAGGCAGTCTTTCAAATTTTCTTCACTTAACATTATTTTCCTCTTTGTATTTGGTAAATTTCTCGTGGCAAGATAATTGAGACCATGTAAATATCCTGTTTTTCATCACACCCTTACCTATTAATGATTCTTGATTGAGGTAATTATTACTGTAATGTTATCAAATGATGATTTTATATTTCTGTTATTTCTTCTATATTTATTAATTTGAATTCTCTTATTTATTTCTTGAATGATTGGTATCAGTATGGACTCATCAATATATATTTTTTATTTTGGGGGTTATAGTCCATTATTCTCATTATTAATTTTGTTACTCAACTTGTCATAGATTTGGGCATTAGGGGATCTTCTTTAAATCATATTTAAACAGCTTTGCTGTATGAATCCTCATGGTTAGGTATGTAAGGTTTGTATAAATAAACAAATTTTCTCTATTATTATAGCAATCCAGGTTTCTTCGCATAGAAAT